ACCAGAGACTAGAGAAGAAAAGGGGAGGGTGAAAGATGGGAAGTCGATTAAAGGGTATGAAGTTACAGTTAGACAGGAGGAAGAAGTTCTGGTGTTCTATTGCACAGTAGGGTGACTATGGTAAACAATGTCATATTGCATATTTCCAAGTAGCTAGAGGAGATGATTTTGAATGGTTTCACCATAAAGAAATGTTACAAATATGAGGAGAAGGATAGGCTAAATACCCTGATTTGATTATTACACAATGTATACATATATCAAGACATCGCACTCTACCCTATAAATATGTACAATTATTATGTGTCAAAAATAAAACAAAAGAAAGATGGATACTCAATGAATTATTAGAAATGGGATGAATACAGTAATACAGAGTGTTCTGAAAAACTATAACAGAAGAATCTGGCCTATCCTGGTTGTAAATGTTGTGTACATATGTGTGGGTGGAGAGGGGTGGAGGAGTCAGACTAGCCTTTTCTTTTTTTTGTTTTTTAGAGGGAGTCTCGCTCCGTCGCCCAGGCTGCAGTGCAGTGGCGAGATCTCGGCTCACTGCAAGCTCCGCCTCCCGGTTTCATGCCATTCTCCTGCCTCAGCCTCCCGAGTAGGTGGGACTACAGGTGCCCGCCACCATATCCGGCTAATTTTTTGTATTTTTAGTAGAGACCGGTTTTCACCTTGTTAGCCAGGATGGTCTCGATCTCCTGACCTCGTGATCCACCTGCCTTGGCATCCCAAAGTGCTAGGATTACAGGTGTGAGCCACCGCGCCCAGTCCCTAGCCTTTTCTTAATTAATGCATTCAACAAATAGTTATTGTATACCTACTTTGTGCAAAGAAAATAATAGGAATTGAATGATGGTGTTGAAAAAAATACAGTCCCTGTCTTCATTGACCTTATAAATTATTGGTGAAAAGAGAGAAATAAACATGCAAGTATATAATTAAAATATGTGCAGTTGTTATGAAAAGAATGACCAGGATGCAATGAATAGAATAAGGCTTGGAACATAGAATGTTTAGACAGAGTGGTCAGGTAAGACTTCTTCAAAGAGGTGATGTTAGAGAGGATACCAGAAAGATAAACAGGTGTTACTTGGTGAAAGAGACCCAAGAACAGGAAGAGGAATGTATTCTACGAGTGTTCATGCAGAGGGGAGTGTGATTTTAAAACTTAGGATATTTAGCTCATTTCTATTTTCATATGAAATATCTTTAGCTTTGTTGTTCATTTCAGAGAGAGAGAAACAGTGATGAACCAGTCTAAGAAAGAGGGACCAGTATGCTGAGGGCACTTCAACGTACAAGTAGACAAGTTGGAGGCCATTTAGCTGGAAGAAAATTCATCAAGGCAGGGCATGAAAGCTGGGTTCTAGTATTGGCAGAACTTAGTATTATGTTGGATCCAGCAAGTTGCCATAGGACCAATGAGGGGAAGTGACAAGGGGGGAAGTAACAAGGCAGGAAGTGACAAGGAGATGGATTTCGTTCATGAAAACTAAATTTTGAACAATGCAGAGTTACATGTTTATTGTGATTGTTTTGCAGTACAGTTCTCTAATAGGGAACGTTGTCAATTAATGTTAGAAACACTAAAAAGGAAAAGAGTATGATGGGTAGGAGGGAGACAGACTTAAAGTTTATGAATCACTTACTATGTACAAGACTTTGTATTTTGCTCTTTATGTATTTTATCTGAGCAAAACACAAGCTAGCTCATGATGTTCTCAAAGAATACCAACATCAGACAAAGTCACTCTGTGACCACAATGAAATGAGAGGAAAAAAAATACCACTTAATAATCCTAATTACGTATAACACTGTACAATCAGAAAAATATATTGTCTTCTAGCTAAAATGAGTGACTGATATGATCTTTCTCAATTACAGCTTTAGTCTACCTTAACAAGTAAGATTCATTAAGATACCTAATCATGGAATTATTTCTAGTAATTGACAGGACCAAATCCAGAGCAAGCTTAGCTTTCTTGAACCCTTCCTCCTCACCTAAAATTGCCTAATATGAGCCCACATCCTATAATAATTTCTATCTAACACTCTCTTACAGAAATGTCCCACAACTCCAGTGGTGTGTGATCACCCACATTGCAGTGAGTCAATAAACCTAATTTTGTTAGATTATTTTGTTTGCTTATTTGTTTGTTTTAAAAACAGGCAGCTCTTATCAGAGAGGATTCTCAAAGGAAGAATATTAGGTGGGATTCAGCACATTATCAGGAAAAGTAATTGGCTTAAATGATGAGGGGAAACAGTGTCTCTTCGGATTTCGGAGGTGAGTCAAGAAATGTGAGAGTGCATGTGTTTAATTTGTTTTATGGTTTAACTTATTCCCACAGGTTCCATCAAAGTGATAAACTTCAACCCCTCCAGGCCCCGGGAATGGCTGGGTATAATACTGCAAATGAGACATAGGAAGTATACAGGAAGTTCTCTTCAAACTTCGGACTCCGAGCAGTGGCTGGGCTTCCAGAGTCAAGCTCTAGCAGAGCACTCCCCACCAACAATCTCTAGGTAAGACTTTATCAAGCAGGCATTTTCATCTTTTCTTTCCTATCCTTCCACACTTCACATCTAGGGACATGAATGGTGAGCAATGGACACAGGGAACTGGAGCCAGGTAGCAGAATTCATCATCTTGGGCTTCCCCCATCTCCAGGGTGTCCAGATTTATCTCTTCCTCTTGTTGCTTCTCATTTACCTCATGACTGTGTTGGGAAACCTGCTGATATTCCTGGTGGTCTGCCTGGACTCCCGGCTTCACACACCCATGTACCACTTTGTCAGCATTCTCTCCTTCTCAGAGCTTGGCTATACAGCTGCCACCATCCCTAAGATGCTGGCAAACTTGCTCAGTGAGAAAAAGACCATTTCATTCTCTGGGTGTCTCCTGCAGATCTATTTCTTTCACTCCCTTGGAGCGACTGAGTGCTATCTCCTGACAGCTATGGCCTACGATAGGTATTTAGCCATCTGCCGGCCCCTCCACTACCCAACCCTCATGACCCCAACACTTTGTGCAGAGATTGCCATTGGCTGTTGGTTGGGAGGCTTGGCTGGGCCAGTAGTTGAAATTTCCTTGATTTCACGCCTCCCATTCTGTGGCCCCAATCGCATTCAGCACGTCTTTTGTGACTTCCCTCCTGTGCTGAGTTTGGCTTGCACTGATACGTCTATAAATGTCCTAGTAGATTTTGTTATAAATTCCTGCAAGATCCTAGCCACCTTCCTGCTGATCCTCTGCTCCTATGTGCAGATCATCTGCACAGTGCTCAGAATTCCCTCAGCTGCCGGCAAGAGGAAGGCCATCTCCACGTGTGCCTCCCACTTCACTGTGGTTCTCATCTTCTATGGGAGCATCCTTTCCATGTATGTGCAGCTGAAGAAGAGCTACTCACTGGACTATGACCAGGCCCTGGCAGTGGTCTACTCAGTGCTCACACCCTTCCTCAACCCCTTCATCTACAGCTTGCGCAACAAGGAGATCAAGGAGGCTGTGAGGAGGCAGCTAAAGAGAATTGGGATATTGGCATGAGTTGGGGCTGAGAGTAGGCCAAGGCCGGGCCTGAGGATATGGTGGCCCCAGGGATCAACAGTGGCCAGAGACGAGAAACTAAAAATTCAGTGCTTTTCTATGTGGGGTGGTGGAGCTGCAGCAAGTGCTGACTGACTTCCAGTGTTATAGCGACCTTCATACTGTCTGCTGGAGCCACATTTGGCTTGAGACCAGAGACTAGGGAAAGTACACATCCCTTCAACATGATGTAGTGCAGTGATTTTCAAAACTCAGATGTTTATGTATCACACTTAGGTTTTTTTTAAAATCTGTGTCTTACCTATTATACGTTTATAGGCATTTTTCAAATTTACTTGACTTAATATAAATATAGTCAGGCATGTCCTAAACAAAATGTGATTCATGATGTTTTTTGTACCACTTGCAATCATTTCATGTGGAGAAGACTGGTACAGTAGAAAAAAGCATGTTTTTTGAACTCATATATATCTGGATTTAAATCATGTTTTATTCAGTCACTTGCTAATTACTTAATCTTTAGAAAGTAACTTAGCATCTCTGAGTCTTAATTTCATTATTTGATAATGGTATTTTCTTGAAGAGTGTTTTGAATATTAACGTTAAGATTTGTAAACCACAGTGCACAGTGTCTGACATGTAGGTGATAGTAAATAAATAAGGACTTGTTTTTATTTATTTTATTCTGCGAAGACTTCACATCATTACTCTGGGTCTTAGAACAATATCTAGTAAAACATAAATAAACAAAAATACTTTCCAAGTATTTTCTCCAAAGGAAAGGAGCAAACCAGCCAGAAGGAATACTTGTATAGTATACAAGTATACTATACTTGAAAAGTATAGTTTGTCACAGTTCTGTTCTGACAAGTTTCATGTACCTGTCTTAGTGGTCCTAATATCTATGGCCAGTATAATGTATGAAAGTATAGGAGTTGAGTCAGTGGAAAGAAATAGGATTACTTTTTACATCGAACCATTTCTTTATTGAATTGTAAGCTAATTATTTCCTGAAACGTGTGAAAAATAATTCTAAAATGTAGCATATGAGAGATCTGGGGATTCAATTAATAGCTAATATTATGTATTCTTTATGTATCCTTCCATGAATGGAGGATCAAATATTAACTACAAGAAATCTTTGAATTCTATAGAACTTCCTAAGAAGATTACAAAATATTTTTAATACCACACTTTTAAAGGTATTCATCCATCCATGCATTCAAATTAACACGTTTATTTAGCTCTTACTATATATCAGATGCAGTGTCAACTCTACAAAAGCAATGAACAAGACATATATATGTCCAGGTCCTACCTTTAGGGTGTTTTAAAAGAGTTGAGAATATAAATATTAAAATTATAATTAATTTATAATTAGTTATAATTAATTATAATTGTGGGAAGTAGTATTAAGATAAACATGCATTCTCCTTTTTTTTCACTTGTCTTTGAAGTTTATTGAGAATTTTAAGCAGATAAATGTTTTTACATTAAATAATCACCAGGAATTCAAAATATTATACTCTATCAAATGGGA